CTTCCTCTGCATAACCACACATCACATTGTCTGTCACTCTCCTAGTCTGTAAAGCTACTTGAGGGCATCTCGAGCGTTTTCCCTGCTGTATCTGCAGGCATCTAACACAGTGCGTGGACATTCTGTAAGCATTTGTTGCAAGATAAATGAAAAAAACGTACAAAGTTAACAATGGATATCATGCTGAGTTTGTGCCAAACAAAACAGTCATTTGAAGAAGACCCGGAACAACCTTATGGGTTAGTAATTAGTAAAGACCAGTAGAGAAGGTGGCCTTTGAGAAGGGTCAGGTTTCAATAGGATTAAGGAGCATTTCAGAGCTAAACCAAGTACTTGGAAGAGATAAAAGCAGTGGGCTCAGGCACCAGCCTAGCCCACTGTGCATGAAGCTTGGTGGGGCTAAACATGATTATCAGTCCTTTAACTTTTATTGAACGCCTTCACTTCCAGATTTCTAAGTGGGGCTCAGGAATTATAATAGATGTCCACAGCTGCATGGTCTTCTCTCTCCACAACACGCAGACACTATTAGAAGTAAAAGCCACGTGTCCTCAAGAGGGCAAGGCAAAGCATCTTCAGATGTCTCTGCCCTTAAAGCACACGCGTTCTGCTCTGCGACGAAGCAGGACAAGGAGGACAGGGACCTGCACCTCCGGAGGCCCGCACCTACGAAGATAGCGGGCTCGGGACCTTCGGTGGACCGGCAGGGTTCCAGAGGCCCGCGCGCCGCCGCCCCGCCCTCATTGCTGAGCCTGCCAGGTAAGCAGCCCCAGCGCCGTGCCCGCGCGACCTCTACTCCTTCCGGGAGGGTCGCGCTCACGTCTGAAGTGGGAGCAATGCACCGGGACAGGGACACCTCCTAGGCCATGCCTGTTCCAGTCCAGTTCTGCCTGAAAGTCCGGCTGGCTCATCACCTGCCTAAATAAAACCGTATACGGGCAAACTCCCTCCGCAAGCAGCGCGCCCCAGCACCGGAAGTGACGCGTTACGTGCCCGCGTATTCCTACCGGCGTATTCCCGCCCTGCTTTTCGCCCGCCGTTCCGTGGCGGGAACTGAGGCGACTGTGGGGACATCAGTGATCGTAAGTCTCCTGGGCCCGTTATTCTCAGATTAGGTGACGGAGCTAAGACTTCGAGACCATCTCGTCCTTTTTGTATCGCGGAAACCTGAGGAACGAGCCGGCGGCGGTGACCTGCACGAGAAGCCAGGCTAACTGGTAACCTGCTGGAGGAACTGCAAGCCCGCTTCAAGCTTTTTTTTTCTGTCTTGCACCTGACCAGGGTGAAGTACCATGCAAGCATTTCTTAAAGGTACATCCATCAGTACTAAACCCCCGCTGACCAAGGATCGAGGAGTAGCTGCCAGTGCGGGAAGTAGCGGAGAGAACAAGAAAGCCAAACCCGTTCCCTGGGTGGAAAAATAGTAAGAACACTTGTGTCTTTGTTAAAATAATTAATAACCTCTTTCCTCCTTCTCACCCCGCAAGTCGCCCAAAATGTGTGGATGAAGTTGCTTTCCAGGAAGAAGTGGTTGCAGTGCTGAAAAAATCTTTAGAAGGAGCAGATGTGAGTTGCAAATGGTGTTTAATGTCATTGGGCATTTATTAAAAATAAAATTTAATTTCTACAGCTTCCTAATCTCTTGTTTTACGGACCACCTGGAACTGGAAAAACATCCACTATTTTGGCAGCAGCTAGAGAACTCTTTGGGTACGTTGAAATCAGTCTGTTTTTCTTTTTTTCTATGTTTCATATTTGTTTCATTTTGAGATAGGCCTGAACTTTTCCGATTAAGAGTTCTTGAGTTAAATGCATCTGATGAACGTGGAATACAAGTAGTTCGAGAGAAAGTGAAAAATTTTGCTCAATTAACTGTGTCAGGAAGTCGCTCAGAGTAAGTAAATTTGCCCTCCCTCCTCCATAGCAATGTTCAACTCTTATGTGTTTCTCTGAATCAGTGGGAAGCCGTGTCCGCCTTTTAAGATTGTGATTCTGGATGAAGCAGATTCTATGACCTCAGCTGCTCAGGCAGCTTTAAGACGTACCATGGAGAAGGAGTCGAAAACCACCCGATTCTGTCTTATCTGTAACTATGTCAGTCGGTATGTATATTGCCCTGAAGACAGATGCTAGGGACACCAACTTGGTTTTTCTCATCTTCCACAGAATAATTGAACCCCTGACCTCTAGATGTTCAAAATTCCGCTTCAAGCCTCTGTCAGATAAAATTCAACAGCAGCGATTACTAGACATTGCCAAGAAGGAAAATGTCAAAATTAGTGATGAGGTAATTACTAATTATTACAATTATTAGAGTTATCATAGGTTAAAAACAACTCTTTTCTCTTCAGGGAATAGCTTATCTTGTTAAAGTGTCAGAAGGAGACTTAAGAAAAGCCATTACATTTCTTCAAAGCGCTACTCGATTAACAGGTGGAAAGGAGATCACAGAGAAAGTGATTACAGACATTGCCGGGGTAAGAGTACTGGATATTCTGAATTTCTTTTTACATCTTTAATACCGAACATTCAATTACCTAGGTAATACCAGCTGAGAAAATTGATGGAGTATTTGCTGCCTGTCAGAGTGGCTCTTTTGACAAACTAGAAGCTGTGGTCAAGGTAAAGTCAGCTTACTAACTTTGGGGAAAGGAAGTCATCATACCAAAAGTTTTTTTTATTATAGGATTTAATAGATGAGGGTCATGCAGCAACTCAGCTCGTCAATCAACTCCATGATGTGGTTGTAGAAAATAACTTATCTGATAAACAGAAGTCTATTATCACAGAAAAACTTGCCGTAAGTAGGTACTTTGCACATGTCAATGGAACAAGGATGCTAATTTCTTAAATTTTTCTCGTAGGAAGTTGACAAATGCCTAGCAGATGGTGCTGATGAACATTTGCAACTCATCAGCCTTTGTGCAACTGTGATGCAGCAGTTATCTCAGAATTGTTAACGTGAATATATCTGGATGGGGGGTTTTGTAAATAATGAAGTTGTAATAAAAATAAAATGACCAAAAGCACCTTTAAAGTGAATATACAATTTATTTAACAT